TTTCCCCTTCACATTGCCCTAGTAGAGGTTCTTCATGAGGGATCCAACCCTGCAGCATACTTCTGCCTGAACATCCAGGCATTTCCATACATCTTCTGAAATCTAGGCAGAGCCTCCCAAGCCCAAGCCTCAACTCTTACCCTCAGTGCATCTCCAGGCTTAACACCATGTGGAAGCCACCGAAGCTTGAAGCCACCAAGGCTTGAAGCTTGTACCCTCATGTTAGTCTTAGATTATAGTATCCTGCAGGTAAATACTCAGAACAACTTCCAGCACTTGAATATCCACTCCTTCCCCCACCCACATACTGGCAGAATTCATGTTGGGAGACTACATTTACTATGAACACACACCCCTGATTTGAAACAAGACTAGGATACATGGTAAAGAATGTTTATTCACTAAAGTTTTGACAGACTGAAGGCCATTATTTCAGATTGGAGATAGGAAACTTAAAAGAACTACATGGACATTGGGTAAAAGAACATGGGTTGAAATTTGCCTGGCAGTAGCCCAAAAGTAAATGGTCTTCGAGGTGCATGTGAAGGAACTGTAGGAGGGAAATGGGATAATTCACATCTCCACCAATAATTACATGTAGCCACACTAGCTTGGGGGATTTGAGGTGAGACATCTAAAATACTAAGTCATGGTGAGGGCTGGAAGACAAAAGAATGAATCACTTCATAGGAATGGCTGTGGGGAAGGGCTTGAAGGAATCATCCTCTGACTTCCATGTGAACCATGAACATTAAACATGGAGAAATGAGGAGCGGCGGCAGATCGGTTTGGGATGCATCTTCAGGGGATGCTGAAACAACAACAGCATTTGGTTTCCTCTACATCCCTGTCACCCCTCCCCCACAAGCCCAGGGATTGGTCAGCAGTGGTGCTTCGTGATGTCAAAGCCACCCTAGGACTGCCATTGGCTGGGACACTGCCTGTATGATCAAACAAAGCTCAAGGGTGTGGCTTTGCCTTGTCACCAGGAGGGTATATATAGGGAGGGCAAGAGCTCTGGGACATCCTCCTGGGAAGCTTCAATACAGCTGTGCAAGTCTGGAGTCTACAAGAGCCTACTATAGACATTCTACAACCAACCAGAATCATGGAACAGCCCACTTCAAGCATCAATGGGGAGAAGAGGAAGAGCCCCTGTGAATCCAACAATGAAAATGATGAGGTAAGATTGTTAGGTTTTGAAGGGAAGGTGAGGTCTTTCTGGCCTCTCCCTGTTTTCTTAACAGATGCAGGAGACACCAAACAGGGACTTAGCCCCCGAACCGAGTTTGAAAAAGATGAAAACGTCAGAATATTCAACAGTATTAGCGTTTTGCTACAGGAAAGCTAAGAAAATACATTCAAATCAACTGGAGAATGACCAGTCCTGAGAGAACTCCATCAATCCAGTCCAAGAGGAGGAGGACGAAGGCCTAGACTCAGCTGAAGGATCTTCAAAGCAGGATGAAGACCTAGACTTACCTGAAGGCCTAGACTCAGCTGAAGGATCTTCAAAGCAGGATGAAGACCTAGACTTACCTGAAGGATCTTCAAAGCAGAATGAAGACCTAGGCTTACCTGAAGGATCTTCAAAGCAGGATGAAGACCTAGACTTACCTGAAGGATCTTCACAGGAGGATAAAGACGTAGAATTACCTGAAGGATCTTCACAGGAGGATGAAGACCTAGAGAAAAAGCGATCATCTAGGTCAAGAAATGAAATCGAAATTTCAGAAATTACAGAAATTCTCCAAGGAAGGAGCCAGATAAATAAATATTCTGATTTCATTTTCCTCCTTCTCCAGTGATCTGCAGGG